TTTAATAAATCCTCTACTTATCTCACAACGAGCTCAATCGCTTTGCATTAGATCGTTGGGTGTGTTAAAAGTATTCATGTGTTACATTAAATGTGAATTCAACAAAAGCAGAGATTTTTGTGTTTTGTTCTTCATTGTATCCCTTGATTGTAGAAAAGTGGCACATAGTAGGTGCTCAGTTAATCGTTGTTAAATGAAGACATAAATGAAATATAAACCATTAAATGTCCACCATATTTGTAAGCGTTTTGGCATGTCTTCATTGAAAGAATACCAGGCAGCTGGGAGCCATAGTTTACTCCGGTAATCCCAGTGCTTTGGGAGGCTGCAGGTGAGAGGATCGCTTGAGACCAGGAGTTCAAGAGCCACCAGGGCAACATAGAGAGACCTTGTCTCTACAAAAACAAAACAAAACAAAACAAAAAACAAAAAACACAATTCCCTTAAGCCGCCCCTTCCCCTTCCACTGCTCAGAGAAGGCCTTCCAGCAGAGCAGAGCACGAGGTCGCTGGCACACACCCATCCTCCACCAGTCCTGGCCTCTGTAGAGCAAGCCAGCAGAGCAGGCTGTTTCTCTCATTCAGGGACGGTTTAGGGGGTGGCAGGAAAAAATGGTTGCTGATAGGCGAAGGGCCTCCCTGGGTTGGAGAGAACCCCAGCCTCGGATGGTCCCAGCACATTTAAAAGAGAAGCAGTGCCAAAGGTGGGGTGCACTGAAAGCTGCTGGATGAAGGGAAAGATCCTTGTGCTCAGCCCGGAAAACCGGAGGATGGATACCAGGCCGAGGGGTCCCTCCGTGCCCCAAGAGAAAGTTCACCAAGTTTAGATCCCAGTGCCCCGCAGCGGGTGAAGGTGGTCCCGCCCCAGGCCGGATCTGGCCACAGGGCTGGCGGCGCGCTGGAAAACCGCCCACGTGGGAAGAAGCCCTGGCTGCATTTCCGCCCTGGACTGCGCTCCCGCCTGCCAGCGCGGTCCCTGCGCAGCCGCCCCGCGCCCACTAGGTGGCGCCTGCGCTCTAGTGGGCGCTTCACAGGCGCAGCGACAGCGACAGCGACAGCTCGAACCTGAGTCCCAGGATTCCGGGGACTGGAGGGCAGCGCCGGCAGCCAAGGTAGGATTCCTGAGCCCCGGGCGTCTCCCTGGTTGGCTAATTAAAAAAAAATTTTTTTTTGTAGAGATGGTGTTTCACTATGTTGCCCAGGCTGGTAAGTGATCTGTTTATATTTGTCAAGTTTGTGAATGAATGAATGAATGAATGAATGAATGAATAAACCAATAACCTTGGATACTTTTCCTCTTTGAGCCTCAGTTTTCTCCTCTATAAAAACAATATTTAAAAAAGTCTAACACCTACTCTGCCTACCTCACCAGGTTAGTGTGTATGTGTGTGTGTGAGAGAGAGAGAAAGAGAAAGAACAAAATGTATGAATGTTCTTTGTCTCCTGCGCACTGGAATTTAAAAGTCACTTTGTCTCAGGCTCTGTGCTTTAACCTTGGTGTTGGTGTTCCATATCAGGAGGAAGGACTATTTTCCAGTGTCTGGTAAACACTTAGTTCTCCATCCTGTATTCTAAGTATCTTAAGGACAGGAGAACATTTTATTTATTTATTTATTTATTTATTTATTTATTTATTTATTTATTTATTCATGTATGTCAGCATCTTGCCCTGTCATCCATGCTGGAGTGCAGTGGCGTGATCTTGGCTCACTGCAGCCTCAACCTTCCCTGCTCAAGCCATCCTCCCACCTCAGCCTCCTGAGTAGCTGGGACTGCAGGCCTTTGCCGCCACACCCAACTAATTTTTATATTTCTTTGGGTAAAGACAGGGTTTCATCATGTTGCCCAGTCTTGTCTCAAACTCTTAGGCTCAGGTGATCTTCCCACCTCTGCCTCCTGAAGTGTTGGGATTACAGGCATGAGCCACTGCACCCAGCCTATTTTAAATGCTTTTAACCGATTGGTTTAAATTTGAGAACAAAGAATTTTAAGGTTCTCAGCCTCAGCTTATAGCCACTGCCCTGTTGGTCCCTTACTTGGCCCCAGAACCCTGGAAACCTTCCCAGGACAGAGCTTGCCTTACTTCCAACCACAGATCTTCATCAGGTGCAGGAGGAATTCGACCTTCAGATCTTTGCCCATGCACTTGGCTCTGCCTGAAGCATTCTCTTTGCTTTTTACCCGTCCAATTCCAGCACATCCTTCAGATCCCAGGTTAGACTCCCTTCTTCCAGGATACGTTCCCAGCTCCTCTCTGCCCTGTCAGGTAAGCTTCCTCCTCCATGCCCTCCCTCTTTGTGTCCTCTATCTGAGTGCTCACCCTGCTGAACTGTGGTTTCCCATCAGTCGTCTGCCTCCCTTTTAAACTGTGGCCCCCTGAGGACTATGATTGTGTCTTCCTTGTTCATTGATGTAACCTTGGTACATATCACAGTGCCAGGTACCAAGAGGATATTCTACAAATAGGCATTGATTAAGTGACTGGCAACAGTGTGTTGAGGAGATGGGAGAGAGGGTGACAAATCACAAAGGTCCCCATAGGAGGGTATTGTATTTCCTGAAGTATGAGAAACAACACTTCCACCAAAATGGCTTGCATAGCTAAGGATGCAAAGCTTTGGTGCATAACTTGCATAAACTAAGGATGCAAACACACCCCCAGACATTCCTGGACACACCCTACTGTAGGCAGTCATTCATTTAACACACTTGCCCTTGCTCTGAAATTTCTCCTCTTATCGTCTCCTTCCACTCATCTTTCTCATTTCCTGTATAAGGGAATTGCAAGACTAAAAGAATCTAACTGGCAGCAAAAAGATAATGCCAGAGAAAGAGATTATATTGCCACACCTTTGCTTAAGGTTTTTTCCCCTCTTTCTCTGCCTGTTAGATTTCTGCACCATTCCATTGTAAGGAAATTCTACTTATCTTTATTATGGACAATTCCTGAAGACACCTGAACTTTGAAAAATAGCTTAGTATGTGGTTCTGCCCACTCTTTGGAGTCCTGCCAAAGGTGTCTTTCAGCAAATAGCCCCCAACTCCGTGCCTCAGTTTCCCTCTTTTCTCTCACAGAGATGAGAAACAGAAGTTGTCCTTGAAACTTTTTTTTGAAAATAAAAGCGCCCCCACCCCCCGACTTCTTTGTTTTATTTTTAACAAAATAAAACCTGTCTCTCACTCTGTCACCCAGGCTGGAGTGCAGTGGCATGATCATAGCTCACTGTAGCCTTGAACTCATGGCCTCAAGCGATCCTCCCACCTCAGCTTGCCAAGTAGCTAGGACTACAAGTGTGCATCACTATGCCCAACTAATTTTTTTTTTTAATTGAGATAGGGTCTCACTTTGTTGCCCAGCCTGGGGTCTCAAACTCCTGGCTCAAATGATCCTCCCGCCTCAGCCTCTTAAAGTTCTGGGATTACAAGCGTGAGCCACCCGCACCCAGCCCTGACTAATTTTTGAATTTTTTTGTAGAGGTGAGGTCTCACTATGTTGCCCAGGCTGGTCTTGACTCCTGGTTTCAAGCAATCCTCTTGCCTTGGGCTCCCAAACTGCTGAGATTACAGGTGTGAGCCACCGCACCAGTAGAAGAGCTCCTTAAATATGCAGTTACTTGCTGGTCATGACCATGGAATGTGAAGGAAAGGAAGGTGTCACTTAATTCTTCTATGGGCAGGTGAATTTTAAGTTCTTAAGGTTGACTCAAATGTGGTCAGAGACTCAAGTGAAAACTTGCCCTACCCAAAGAAAGAGTCCTGAACTGGCCTTGAAGAGGAGGAGGATTTCTGAAGCAGTTTAGAGTGTTGTTGGTAAGGACCCAACTGGCAGCAGATACAGCATGATAAAATCACAGAAGCCTGGCAGGGTGCGGTGGCTCATGCCTATAATCCCAGCACTTTGGGAGGCCAAGGCGGGTGGATCATGAGGTCAGGAGATCGAAACGATCCTGGCCAATATGGTGAAACCCTGTATCTACTAAAATACAAAAAATTAGCCGGGCGTGGTGGTAGGCGCCTGTAGTCCCAGCTACTTGGGAGGCTGAGGCAGGAGAATGGCTTGAACCTGGGAGGCGGAGGTTGCAGTGAGCTGAGATCACGCCACTGCACTCCAGCCTGGCAACAGAGTGAGACTTCGTCTCAAAACAACAACAGCAACAACAAAATCACAATCACAGAAGCCGGAAAGTGTTTTCTGAGCCCCAGGAACATCAGGCGGTCTTACCCTGTTAGGATGCTGGTCAAGTCTTTCGTGGTATGCCTTCATCTGACCTCCTGGCTTCGTCTGTCCACACCCTCTACCATACTGCAGGCATACAGGACCCACTTCCTAGGTTAGGGTTGCAAACTGGGGGTGCTCGGGTAAACTTGGACTGCTAGACAGGCTTTGTTTGGCTCATAACATCGTCTTTTGCAATACTTTTTACTTAAGTCAATTCCCAAATTGGGAGACTTCACGTAAAATCCAAATCTTCACTTATTTTGGAAAAATAAAAGATCTGGCAACAGAGGGCCACATTCGTCCATAATAGCAATCAGCTAGAGCCAGAAGTGAGTAGCTGCTGCCCCTTTCACAGAGGACTTGCTGTCTCCAGTCCCCACCACTCTGGTCAGCTGCCTTTGATCATCTTTTTTTTTTTTTTTTTTTTTATTTTTTTTAGAGATGAGGTCTTGCTATGTTGCCTAGGCTGGTCTTTTACCACTGGCCTCAAGCAATGTCCACCTAGAGCACTGGGATTACCCCCAGACCCAGCCTGCCTTTGATCATCTTACCCCCCAGGACATTTATGTTGCCTGCTGTGCCTAAAGGCACTTGAGTTTCCTGACATCTGCCTTGGGGAGGACCTTCTATCCCCTGGGCTCCTGGTACATCACACACCCTTCCTCCCTGCCCCCATTGATGCTGATTTATCCAGTATTCTGGGGCTGGGGGCTGGGTTCTTTCTGCTTTCAAGGGGATAAGTTCCCATTCCATAAAGACACACAAGGCCACAGGCTAAGGAACAGGCAGGGACCTGTTCTTTGCTTCCCAGATAACACACACCCGCTTTAGCAATAACCTTCTGGGAATCATGCCCGTGACTTTTCTTTTTTCTATTCCATTAGTGATTTTCAAAGAGGAAGTTTCAGTCAGATAAAAGGAGCAGATGGCACTGTACGAGGCCTCCTGCCGGGTAAATATTTTGGAGGAGCCAGGGCTTTTCTGTGAGTTGCTCCTCTTGCCTGGTAAGCTTTGATTTCCCAGGTTATTGAGGTGTGTTCTCCTAAGGAAGGAATCAGGCCTTACTTAACCTTGATAATTAAAATCACTGTTCTCATTGCCCTTCCTTCATAAACAAGGAAATTGGAACAGAGCTAAGAGAAGATTTTTCATGCAGTTTAGGAAAGAATGAGCAATGGAAAAAGGAAATTGAGAGCTTTGGGGAGTTTATAGCAGAGAGCATTTGAGTTTGAAATAGGAGCTGAGAATCCATATGTTTGAGAGGAAAGAAAAGAAAAGAACAGCCACATGCCCAGAGCTTCAAGGGGACGTGCGGAAATTGTTATAGGAAAGGGGGCAGGGAGGCCCACGTGGGTCTCCCTTTATCAGACCCAGATGTTCAGGCAACGGTTCTCAAGATGCCCATGAAAAGGTCTAGAGTCTGCTGAGCTAGACTCACTGTTTTCTTAACTACCAAGAGGCACATGAAATCAGTGGCCTGGAGCTTTCCACCGTGTGCTCAATGGTTCCCTGAGGCCCTCCTGGGGTCTGTGCCGCACCAATTATACACAGACTGGGCTGCCTTAGGGCAGGACTTGAAAGTGAATAGGACTGACTGGCTCACTGGGTAACTGTCCCTGCCTGTCAGCCCCTGCCAAACAGAGGCTGCCAAACCTCCCTCTGTTGCCTCCCGCCCCAGACTAACCTTGGAAGGCAGGAGACATTGGAAGGTCCAGGTTCAGCTCTCAATTCCACCTGGCATAAATGACTTAGCTTCTCTGAGCCTCAGTGTTGGTGTCTTTAAAATGAGGAAAAAAATCATTTGTGAGGTGCATATAAGATATGTGTGAAAGGGCTCTACAAAGAAGAAAGCACAAAATGTTTTTTATTATTCATTATCCTTTTAAAAATTACTAACAAAAATTTCAAATAAATGCTCAGGTAGGCGGAATGAACCCTCATAACCCAGCTTCAAGAATTATCAACTCATGGCCAATTTTATTGTATCTATATCTCCACCCACTTTCTCCATCCCTGTGTTATTTTGAAGCAAATCCCAAATATTCTATTATAGTATCTTACTATCAAATGTATACAGCTGACTTGCTCCCTCAACCAATGGAAACTTACCCAATCTTCAGGTGTCCCTTTCTGCACCCCTTTTCCCTTCCAGGGGGCCACACCTCCTATCCCCACCATGCACCTGGTGCCCTAAACCTTCTCAAATCCATTATTACTACGAAACTGTCATCACTGATAGTAGCTCAGGTTGTAAGCCCTGGGAAGCCTGAGATGTATTTGCATTTTATCAGGCCCCATTGTCTTTAGAGAGAAGAGTGACTTCTAACAAGTAAACTATGAAGTATCACTCTCTAGAAGTAGCAGGAGGTGGTGAGCCATTAAGGGCCCTCCAAACCCTTGACACCAAGCATAAGCTCTATAGGAATTGGCTGAGTTCCTCCTCCTGTTGGTGCTTTTCTTCCAGGGAGAGGGCACACGGAGCAGAGAACACCGGTGAATTATGTCCTCTCAGCCTCTGACTGCAGGGGAATCAGGGCTCTCCTCTCCTGGCAGATGCTCTACTGCTGACTTGAAGTCTGTGACTAAGCTGTGAATATGAGACTCGGGTCTATTCCCAAGTCCTCATGCAGTGGATAGGATGCAAGCTCCAAAAGCCAGGAGACTTGATTCAAATCCTGCCTCCACTATTTATATCACATAGCTTCTCTGTGCCTCACTTTCTCTTCCTTATCTGTAAAGCAGGGGTTACAATACTTACTTCACAGTTGTTGAAAGGATCGTTATGAGATAATGTCATATTCCTTAGGATTCTTTTGGTAGCAGGTGATAGAAAATCCAATTCAAGACTGGACACAGTGGCTCATGCCTGTAATCCCAGCACTTTGGAAGGCCAAAGCAGGAGGATCACTTGAGGTCAGGAGTTCGAGACCAGCCTGGCCAACATGATGAAACCTTGTCTCTACTAAAAATACAAAAATTAACCAGGCATGGTCGTGGGCGCCCATAATCCCAGCTACTCGGGAAGCTGAGGTAGGAGAATCACTTGAATCCAGGAGGCTGAGTTTGCAGTGAGCCGAGATCATGCCATTGCACTCCAGCCTGGGCAACAGAGCAAGAGTCTGTCTCAAAAAAAAAAAAAAATAGAAATCCAATCCAAGATACTTTTGAGCAAAACAGGAGTGCAGGGGCTCATCTTAAGATGAAAATTCCAAGGATGGACATGATGGATTTGGAGTTCAAATGTTAGAGCGGGACTCTCCTTACGTCTTGGCTCCATATTCTGTCTTTTAACTTTAGTCTTGGGTTAATGTAACAAGCTGACAGCATCAGTTCTAGCCCCTATATCCTTTCAGGTCTGGGGTCAGAGAGATTCTGACAAAAGTCTCATTGACCCTGATTGGGTCCCATGAGCATCCCTGAAACAATCACTGTAATCAAGGAAAATGACATGCACTTTGTTTTTTTTTTTTTTTTGAGATGGAGTCTCGTTCTGTCGCCCAGGCTGGAGTGCAGTGGCGCGATCTCAGCTCACTGCCAGCTCCGCCTCCCAGGTTCATGCCATTCTCCTGCCTTAGCCTCCCGAGTAGCTGGGACTACAGATGCCTGCCACCACGCCTGGCTAATTTTTTTGTGTTTTTAGTAGAGACGGGGTTTCACTGTGTTAGCCAGGATGGTCTCGATCTCCTGACCTCCTGATCCACCCTCCTCGGCCTCCCAAAGTGCTGGGATTACAGGCTTGAGCCACCGCGCCCGGCCAACATGCACTTATTTACTTGAGCTGATGTCACTGCATCTATAGGGACTGAGAGAGCAGGAGGAGTGGTTCATTACAGGGCATTGCAGGGGTGTTGGGCATGGTTACCCAAATGAAGGTGAGGCCAGGCATAGTGGCTTATTCCTGTAATCCTAACACTTTGGGAGGCCAAGGCAGGAGGATCGCTTGAGGCCAGGAGTTAGAGACCAGCCTGGGCAACATAGTGAGACCCTGTCTTTACAATAAAAATTAGCTCAGCCGGGCGTGGTGGCTCACACCTGTAATCCCAGCACTTTGAGAGGCTGAGGCAGGCGGATCATGAGGTCAGGAGTTCGATACCAGCCTGGCCAATATGGTGAAACCCCATCTCTACTAAAAATACAAAAATTAGCTGAGCATGGTGATGCGTGCCTGTAGTCCCAGCTACTCAGGAGTCTGTGGCAGAAGAATCGCTTGAACCTGGGAGGCGGAGGTTGCAGTGAGCCGAGATCGTGCCACTGCACTCCAACCTGGGTGACAGAGTGAGACTCTGTCTCAAAAAAAAAAAAATAATAATAATAATTAGCCAGCCATGGTGGCGTGCACCTGTAGTCCCAGTTACTTGAGAGGCTGAGGCAGGTGGATCACTTGAGCCCGGGAGGTCGAGACTGCAGTGAGCTATGATGGTGCCACTGCACTCCAGCCTGGGTGACAGAGTGAGATACTGTCTCAAAAAAACAAAACAAAACAAAAGAAAATGAAGTTGAATAGATACTAATGGCAAAACTGAAGGTGCTTGCTATAAATGCTTTGTAAGTCCTCAGGCACATTATTGAAGATCATAAAACAATAATTCCCTTCTCCTATCTCATGGAGCATTTTTTATTCCTTTTCAAATAAGTTTCACATATTTAATATCTTTGAGCTTCATAACAGTCCTATGAGACAAACAGGAGTACAGGTATTGTCTTCCCATTTTTACAGATGAGGAAATCAAAGCACAGAGCAGGTGAGGACTTTGCCCATGGTCAACATGGCAAGGTAGTGTGGACTGTGCTTAGAGTCACACAGAGACACAACTGGCTCTGAATTCCCTGGCAGATCCACTGGGACTGGAAACTAGGACATTTAGGGTATGGGTTAATCAAGGCCTGCCCTGGGATTTGGATCACCCACCCAGGTTCATTCCTGAGTAAACAGTTTAGACTGATGGCAGTTGAGTATGTCAAGGACCCATTGTTGATGCCCTGGCAGGTGGCAAGGGAAAGAACTGGAAGGAAAGACACTGGCACACGAGGAACACCCTCACATGACTGATCCCCTTTACACCAGGCAGCTGGGTACAAGACTTGGTCTTCCTCGTCCCAGAAAAAAATGCCAATCAAAAATAAAACAAAAAGAAGGGGAGGCCACGCTGGTTGCAGGGCTGGTTCCTGGACTTCTTTCAAGGGAACTTGATCCTGGAGCCAAGAGCATCCTTTGCCAGGATGTGGAGGGAGAGAAGAATCCCCCAGTCAAATGAGGATGGTTTGGCCAGAGTCTCAGCATCCTCTTAAGTGTTGCTGACATCTCCAAAGAGTCTTCCAAAAACCGGAGTCCCTCCTCTGCCTCCAGGTTCTGAACACATTGAGAAAGAAGACAAAGGAATGGCAGGGAGCCAACATACCACCTTAATTACCACTAAAGCTAGCATGGAGGTTGCAGCTGAGTGTGAGAACAAAATGAGCTTCCTGACCGAGCCTGGGAGAAGGATGGGGCTGAGCTGATCATTCCAGAGAGTCTTCCCAAGTCACCCATTCAGATCAGTCATTCCATTATTGTGGACAGTGAGAGTGAAGATAAAGAGGGGTGTTTAGGAAAAATCTCTCCTTGTGAAAACCAAAAGCAGGAAAACATGTGAGTGTGGCAAGGTATTAATCTCTCTGCACATCAGTCGAGATCTCTTCTTCAGTATAATGGGGATAGTGACAGTGAGGGTTCTGTGGGATCACGTGTATGACGGTCCTGGCATACAGTAATCGCTCAGTAAAGGCTGTTTTTGTGTGCAGTCCAGGTTCATGGCAGGTGGCCTTTCTTTCCTCCCCGGCATGAAGCCCAGGGCCCCAGAGTCCTGCCGGGCTTGTGTATCGCTCTTTCTCTCCAGCTGTAAAAATTCATGAGAATGTGGGTGTGCGGTGGCTTTCCAGTTTCTTGGCTTCTCCCCAGGCTATGTTCTCCCACTTGGGGGCAGGGGGGTGGCAGACATCCTTTTCACAGTGGTGAGTGCCACCCCACCCCAACCCCCATGCCCTGTCCCAGCAGAGTCTGGCTCAAAGTTCAAAGCCAGGGTGGCTTTGTTGAGTAATTTGGTGACATTGCCTGCCTGCCTGCCCACCATGCTCTCACACGCCCATTTGCTAGGCATCTGCTGCCCTGTGTTTTGTGGTGTGGAGGATGGGAACAGCTCACCCCCCCCCGACTGACCGCGGTGAGGCTCAGCTTCCTTCCTCTCCCCCGCCCTTGGGCTCTCAGTCCCACACACAGCCCCACTCAGTGAGGTTTCGGATCTGCTCCCAGGCTGGTTGGCGCTGACTCCATCTGGATCCACACCAACCCCTTCCTCCTGGGGGTTCAGAGTGTTCTTGGAAGGAAGCCTGGGAAGGGAAAGGCCTTCTCCAGCATTCCCCATCCAGTGGTTGGCTGACAGCATAGAACTGAGCTGCCAAGAACGCTGGAGTCAGACAGAACTGAGTTCAAATCCCCGGGTGACCTTGGGCAAGCTGCTCTCTCTGCTTCAGTTTCCTCATCTGTAAAAAATGTGACAGTAACAGGATCTGCCTCCTGGGATGATTGTGAGGATTCAGGGAGATACTAACTGTGATGTCCTCACCCCTACATCTGGCAGGTGGGAAGTGCTTAAGAAATGGTGGCCCTGGAGCCAGGGATCCCCTGCCTTCCCATGGGTGTACTCACAGGGAGGAGGCGAACGCCGTCTCCTTTTGCTCATCCCACCTCCCAAATTAGACCCCTGCCGTAGTTACTCTGACATGACCAAACTGGTTTGGTTTCCTGCAAACTCCTTTTGGACAAGGACTCTGTCTCATTTGTCTTATAACTCCCATGCCTAGTGTGGTCCTGGCACTTACACAGCACTAAATGTTTGGAATAAATAAGTGGAGGATAAAGGAGCAAACGAGTGCCTGGTGGGCAGCATCTGTTCAAGGACTGTTTTCTGAACTCCAGGCAGTTATTTCTGTCCCTTCCATTTTCCCTCTCTCCTTCCTCCCTCCCTCCCTTCCTTCTCTCCTTCCTTCCTTTTGACCTTCCTCTTCAGACCTCCTTTCCTTCTTGCTAAATGGAAAGAGCTTCCTCCTTTCCTTTTCTTGTAATATCCAAGCTGCAAGAGCATCCCTTGAGAGCCCTTCACCCAGCCGAGAGCAGCGATTCCTCTTTCAAATTGAGTCTGTCCCCTGACTCATTCATTAAAATGCATAGGGCATGTGACCAAACTGCATAATGAGTCTCTCATGAGGAAGGCTTGGAGGCAGGGAGATGCTGCCAACTGCAAAGGCAAATACTTCCCCCCCAGCTGTGGATCAGGCTCATTGGCTGTCATACCCTGGGAAGGCTGGGGGCTGCAGTTCATCTCCAGTAAATCAGCCAAGCCCTGGAGAGCTGCAGCCTGGCGCAGGCTGTACGGTCTTGGAAGCTGTGTTGCTTTGGAGAATCCAACCCATGACTTTTCTCAACCTTCTTCCACCCATTTCTAGTTTTTCATTTATTTAAATATACTTTTAACTCCATAGGTGATATGCAAATACATGCTTATCATAAAATATGCAAACATAAAAGAAAACCCCCTTTGATAATGTCTCTGTACTGCTACCTCTCTCGGAGACAAACAACTGTTGTCACTCAGCTCTTTACCTTCCAGGGCCCTTGGGCTGCTGGGTGACAGATGTCCCATGAAGGTGATTTGGGAGCCCAAACACCCTTTTGCCCTCCTGAAGTCCTAGGCCAGTTCTCAGTAAAAACAGTCAACATTCATCTTAAGTGCCTTCTCAGCTCCCTCCCTAGCAAACTCTGTGTCTGTTACGTGTAACCCCTACCCACCCTAAATCCCATCCCTGCAAAAGAACCCCACTCTCCACACTTAGGAAGCAAACAGATAAACTAGATTATTTCCTCATTGGAAATTTAGATTTGACTTTTCCAGAGGCACCTGCACCTTTATTATTATTTATTTATTTATTTATTTATTTAGAGAAAGGATCTCACTTTGTCATCCAGGCTGGAGTGCAGTGGTGTGACCAAGGCTCCCTGCAGCCTCAATCTCTCAACCTTAAGTGATCCTCCCATTTCAGCCTCTCGAATAGCTGGGACTACAGGCGTGCACCACCACACCCAGCTAATTTTTGCATTCTTTGTAAAAATGGGGTCTCACTATGTCGCCAGGGCTGGTCTCAAACTCCTGAGCGCAAGCCATCCTCCTGCCTTTGCCTCCCAAAGTGTTGGGATTACAGGCATGAGCCATTATGCCCTGCTGCATCTGCACTTTAATATTGGATTCTTGAAGAGTGAGAAAGATATCAAAATTCAGTGACTCTCATCATTGCCTCTCAGGCACTAGGGCCACCCCTATGTTCCATTTTTAGGTGGTGAGCCTCTCTGAATCTGCAAATTCATATCACTTTGGTCACAACCTATTCAGCTAGCTATGTGGCCTTAGGAAAATCACTGACTTCTCTGAATCGCATTAACTCATCTGCAGAATGTGAATAACAATAGTACCCCCATTTATTGGGTTGTTGTAAAGCTTAGATGGGATTATCTATTACAGCCCTAAGCACTATGCGTGGCACATAGCCAAGATGCAATTAATGTTAGGGATTATCATCATCATCATTATTTTTACTCTAATCTGTCATAACCCAATTCGCTCATTCAAGAACTATTTATTGAGCACCTGCTATGTGCCAGGCATTGTCCTTGACCCTGAGAGTAGGGCAGTGAAGGAGTCATACAAGGTTCCTGCCTTCTAGGGGCTTACATTCTAGTACAAATGTACCACACCTTTCTGTTTGATAAGCACTTTCTTCCCCATTGTGTCATGTTGTTCTCACTAATGCCTTTCAATCAGGCAAAGGCGGTATGATTGTCCGCATTGTACAGATAGAAAGCTGAGGCTTAGAGAATTAAGCTAACAGAGATAGCTAGAAAGTGGCCAGGTACAACTTGATCTAGGGTCCTCCTGGCTCGTTTCTGTGCTCTCTCATGATGGACACTGATGATTGTTTTGGGGTGAGGGGCATGGAAGCAGCTCTCAGAGCCTTGAGAGCTCTGACCCACCAGCAGAAGCACAAAAGAGAACCAGGGACTGGCTTTGGTTCGATTGCGAGTGTCCCAGTTAGTTCTGTCCATGAAGTCTGTCAATGACTGGGCCTAACAATGTGTGCCTCTGCCCGGTGTCAGCCTTGGGGGCCTGGAGGAGACTTTATCTTAAGGAAAAAGTGCTTGCTTCAGCACATGGCCAGTGGGGCCTGGCTGTGACAGCAGGCAGCTCTGCTGTGGCAGCTCAGCTGTCTGAGAGCACTTCCCCTTGGGTTCCCCGCAGAGCAGGAGAGAAGGTGTCTAGGCCTATGGGCTTGGTGACCAAACTGCATGGTTTCTGGTAGTGTGCCTGGAACTCCTGCTGTGCAAGATTTCCTATATACACCCAGCATCCGCCTAGTCTGGGCTGGGCGGGGCAGGGCTGATCCTGTCTGAGAACACAGGAACTGGAAGTCTGTACCGGGGCAGGTGGCAGGGGCAGGCCTGGCAAAGACCCAGGGAGAGGACACCAAGGGCCAGCCACCGCACAGAGAGACCAGTGACTGAACATGGCTGGGCCGGGGTGTTTCCCAGCCCCGTCACAGTGAAAACTCACCCGTACCCGGTGACCCCAGGTGACAATTCTGAACCTGCAACAGCAGTGCATAACTGATAGTGTCACCTCTGCCTAATCCTCCTGGAAACACACACACACCCTGCTTTATTTCCCGTCTCTCAACACCCTTCCTTATGGGTACTTCATACCAGTCCCAAGAGCAGGCTTTTGTTTACTTTTTCTTTTTTTTTTTTTTTTGAGATGGAGTCTTCCTCTGTCGCCCAGGCTGGAGTGCAATGGTGTGATCTTGGCTCACTGAAACCTCTGCCTCCCGGGTTCAAGTGATTCTCCTCCCCCAGCCTCCTGAGTAGCTGGAATTACAGGCATGCACCACCACACCCCACTAATTTTGTATTTTTAGTAGATACAGGGTTTCGCCACGTTGGTCAGGTTGGTTTTGAACTCCTGACCTCAGGTGATCTGCCCGCCTCAGTCTCCCAAAGTGCTGGGATTACAGGCGTGAGCCACCGCGCCCGGCCTTGTTTTCCTTTTTACTGAATTTAAGTGCTTAGGGTTATTCACAATATTTGACTCATGACATTCTTTCATCTTCAGTTGGACCTTGTGCAACCTGCATCTGGTAATTTGTTATTTATCTGTTTGTGTATTTCCTTATAATACAGTCACTCCACTGCACGTTCTTCCCCTGTGTCCTCCCTTCCTATTACTTTGCCTTCCCCACCCTATTCTGAATATTGAGTTCATCATTCCTTTGCTCCTCTAAAAACTAATGCTTTTTCAAATATTTTTCTAAAAGCCATATTGTTTAGATTTGTTGTTTTTTCTTGTGTAAAGGAATATCCTGGCTAGGCGCAGTGGTTCATACCTATAATATCAGCACTTTGGGAGGGGGAGGCAGGAGGATCACTTGAAGCCAGGAGTTCAAGACCAGCCTGGGCAACACAGCAAGACCCTGTCTCTACAAAAAAATTTTTAAAATGTAGCTGGGCGTGGTGGTGTGTGCCTGTAGTCCCAGCTACTTGGGAGGCTGAGGCAGGAGGATTGCTTGAGCCCAGGAGATTGAGGCTGCAGTGAGCCATGATAGTGCCACTGCACTCCAACTTGGGCAACAGAGCAAGACCCTGTCTCTAAAAAAAAAAATTAAAATTAAAACAAAAAAGAATATCCTGCTATATGCAGCTTTCTTGGGTATACTTTTTTCTCATAATATTATGTGGCTAAAACTCACCCATAGCGTAGCATTCAGCTACGGTCCACTTGTTGTCCCTGCTCTATTGCAGTTCTCCCTAGTATGTTCCATGGGAATTTACTGAATCTCCTGTTAGTGGACATTTGGGTTGTTACCAGCTTTCCATGACTTTGAACACGCTAAGCTGATCATTTTTGTCTGTGTCTCCAGGGAAACAATGTGAATTTATCAATTTACAATCCCAGTAACAACAAACATATAAATATCCAATTGATCTGTGTTCTTTCCAACAATTTGGTATTATCAAGCTTCTTAATTTTTTCCAACTGAAAGGGTATTAAGTGACATCTCATTGTGATCTCTTCATGGTTATTGCCTTTCCAAATATGGTTTACAGTGGTCAGTTGGTGGAGCAGTGGGGGTCATCCTGCAAGGGGACTGTGAAGATTTTTTTTTTTTTTTTTTAGAGATAGGGTCTCTAAAACTCAGGCTGGATTGAGTTCAGTGGCACAATCATGGGTCACTGCAGCCTCAACTTCCTGGGCTCAAGCGATCCTCCCACCTCAGCCTCCCAAAGTGTTGAGATTACCAGCATGAGCCACTATGCCCAGCCAAGACGTAAGGATTTAATGAAGCACAGAATGCTTGCAAAGCCTTTCCCAGTTAGGACCACGTCACTGTCTTATTCAACTTTGGGTCGCCAATACCCAACACAATGCCGGGTACCTCATCATTATTAAACCAACAATATGATAATATTAGGTTGGTGCAAAAATAATTGCGATTTTTGCCATAACATTTATTGAGTGCTTGCTTATTAAGTGCCAGGTGCTATATTAACTGACACCTTTACTTTTATTATTTCATTTAATTATTCTGGAAACTCTATAAGTTAAGTTCTATACTACCCCAATTTTGTAGATGGGAAACTGAAACTAAGTGTCTCTCCCAGAATCACACAAGTAGTAAATGATAGAGCCAGGATCTGAACGCTGGCATCTGACACCTAAGTCCTTAGCTACTATATTATAGGTGCTCAATAAATTCTTGAATGAAATAACTTCACTGTGTTATTCTCTTTCATGTTGCTTATAACCAAACACTTGAAACTGGATAATTGATAAAGAAAAGAAATTTCTTCACAGTTACAGAGGCTGAGAAGTCCCAGGTCAAGGGGTCCTATCTGGTGACAGCCTTCTTGCTTGAGGGGACTCTCTGAAGAGTACTAAGGTGGTCCAAGGTGTCGCATGGTGAGGGGGCTGAGTGTGCTAACATGTTAGCTCAGGTCTTTGTTCTTCTTATAAAGCCATCAGTCCCCACCCATTATAACCCATTAATCCATGAGTGGATTAATCCACTCATGGATTAACCCATTCATTAGGGCAGAGCCCTCATGATGCAAGCACCGTTTAAAGACCACATCTCTCAATACTGCCACATTGGGGATTAAAGTTCAACATGAGTTTTAGAGGAGACAAATATTCAACCCACAGCACCTACCCATAACCAGAGATAGGGTCACATGCCATGGTACTTTTACTTTTTATCTCTTATCAAGTATATTTAAATACACTTACATTTTGATTATAAACATGGCTTAAAGAATTTAACTCAATTTATAATTGGTTATAATTTCTCAGCAATCATGCAGACTTGAGAACTCTCGCTGTGAGAGATATCTAACTCACAGATTATTCTGAAATGCCAATTCCTCCTTTATCAACAATTCCTCTAACCTCGCTCTCCCTTCCTTCCTTCCTTCCTTCCTTCCTTCCTTCCTTCCTTCCTTCCTTCCTTCTTTCTCTTTCTTTCACAGTCTTGCTCTGTCACCCAGGCTGGAGTGCCTGGGTGACGATCATAGCTCACTGCAGCCTCAAACTCCTAGGCTCAAGCAATCAGCCCCCATCAGCCTCCCAAAGCACTGGGATTACAGGCATGAGCCACCGTACCTGGTCTGTTGTGTCTATTATTGACCCACAAGGGCAGAGATATTTGTATGCTTAGTTTTGTCTGTATCTTTAGTGAATTTAGCACTTAATGTGTCCCTAGTACCTGTAACTGTGTGTGGCACAGAGAGGTAACTCAACAAATATTTATTGAATGAAGAAATAAATGCATGCTTGCAGGAATGGATGAATAAGTGAATGAATCAATGAATACTAAATTGAATAGTTAATGAAAATTGACGATATTATTTTGATTTTGTGGTTTTTAAAAATTTTGGAACCAGGCTGGGTGCGGTGGCTCACACTGTAATCCCAGCACTTTGGGAGGCCGAGATGGGTGGATGACCTTAGGTCAGGAGTTCGAGCCCAGCCTGGCCAAAATGGTGAAACCCTGTCTCTACTAAAAATACAAAAATTAGCCAGGTGTGGTGGCAGGTGCCTGTAATCCCAGCTACTCAGGAGGTTGAGGCAGGAGAATCACTTGAACCCAGGAGGTGGAGGTTGCAGTGAGCCGAGATCGTGCCATTGCACTCCAGCCTGGGGGACAAGAGCGAGACTTCGTCTCAAAAAAAAAATTGGAACCAACTGTTTTTTCAGGTTTCAGACATTTCTGTAAACCAGTAGAAAAGCTGGGAGGCAGACAGGCGTGGTGGCTTACGCCTGTAATCCCAGCACTTTGGGAGGCCGAGGCGGGTGGATCACCTGAGGTCAGGAGTTCAAGACCAGCCTGGCCAACATGGTGAAACCTCGTCTCTACTAAAAATACAAAAATAAGCTGGGCATGGTGTTGGGCATCTGTAATCCCAGCTATTTGGGAGGCTGAGGCAGGAGAATTGCTTGAACCCAGGAGGTGGAGGTTGCAGTGAGCTGATATGGCTCTGCCCCACTCCAGCCTGGGCAACAGAGTGAGACTCCGTCTCAAAAAAAAAAAAAAAAAGAAAGAAAGAAAAGCTGGGAGGCCTGAGATTTTGTGTCTATTATACCTAAGGGATGAAAGAGTCCTGACCTGGAGACCCGAAACAATGTTTGGCTGCTTTTTTCTTTGTCTCTTGTAAACCAACATCAGCAATGAGCAGGCCACCTCAAGTGTGACTCAATCAACGCGAGGCAGGAGGCATGCAAAACAAAACAGAAAACTCCTGGCAGCCTTAATATAGCGATTTTTCTAGCAATCTACATGACTATCCAGGCCCAATGCACCCCATTACATATGCAAAACATCTGACGTTTGTGTAACAAGCCCTTAACCCCTGGCTGTTATTCTTATTTCCAAACTGGGGTGCATCATTAGATAAATGCAGAAATCAAGAACCGTCGCTCCTAGTCAAGCGTCTGTGGCTCAGTTCTCAGAGCCAGGCCAAAGGAGTAATTATAGCTTTCCTCTATAGTGTACGGGGCAGGAGGCTGATTTAATAAAGGAAGCCTACTGTCTGTCTCCAGCCTGGCTCTGACTCATGGAACGAGGGAGTCCCAGAGCACTACCCACAGAGGGTGGGTGGTGAGCAGCTGAGGGTGGGAGGTGAGGGTGGCCGCTAGCAAGGCCTGGGCCCAGAGCCCTGAGAATGAGGAAACTCCCTGCTTGGCCAGGAGGAACCTGCAGCTGGAGCCAGAGGAAGTGAGGCTCAGACAGAGCAGCTGCTGTTCCAGCAACAGCAGCAACTGCCGCACCCTTGAAAGGAGGCCCCTGCCGTGTGGACCCGTAAAATAAAATGGGTTAGTAATTTTCATATTCAGAATTGATTGGGTCTCTTTATTGTTTTTGTTCCTTTTTTTCTAGGATTTTGACACTTCATGACATGTCATTATTTAGAGCAATAATGAATATTGACCTGTTTTGGATTAGTTGATGACCTTCGGAAATGATCCAATAATATCTACTATAGAGAAGCTGAATATACTCCATTTGGAGTGAACAGCCCGGATTGTTACAGAATTTTCAAGATGACAGATCCAATGATGGACTTTTTTGATGATGCCAATCTTTTTGGTGAGACCTTAGAAGGTTTGTCAGATGATGCATTTGTACAACCAGGACCTGTTTCACTAGTTGATGAATTGAATTTGGGTGCAGAATTTGAACCGTTGCACATAGATTCACTGAACCATGTTCAAGGTACTCCAACACATCAGAAGATGACTGATTTTGAACAGTTAAATCAATTTGATTCAATAAAATTTCACCATGTTAATCAATCTTTTGGTAGCCCAGCTGAACATGTGTTATCTCCACACTCTCAGTTTAATTGTTCTCCAATCCATCCCCAAAACCAACCCAATGGTTTGTTTCCAGATGTATCAGATGGCAGTCCAATGTGGGGCCATCAGACAGCTACTACCATTTCAAATCAAAATGGATCTCCTTTTCACCAACAAGGACATTCACACTCTATGCATCAAAATAAAAGCTTTGTGGCACACCATGACTTTGCCTTATTTCAGGCCAATGAACAACAAACACAGTGTACTTCACTACGCTCACAACAAAACAGAAATAATCTCAACCCAGGGCAGAATTCTCTTAGCCAGTCTAAAAATTTTATGAATGTTTCTGGTCCACATAGAGTCAATGTTAACCACCCACCACAGATGACTAATGCATCTAATTCACAACAGTCTATTTCAATGCAGCAATTTTCTCAAACGTCAAATCCTTCAGCACACTTCCACAAGTGTAGCAGTCATCAAGAAGGAAATTTTAATGGACCTTCCCCAAATATGACTTCTTGTTCTGTCAGTAATTCACAGCAATTTTCTTCACATTATTCCTTTTCCAGTAATCATATATCACCAAACAGTCTACTTCAGTCCTCTGCAGTTCTTGCATCTAATCATACAAATCAGACTTTATCTGATTTTACTGGAAGTAATTCCTTTTCACCTCATAGAGGAATCAAGCAAGAATCTACTCAGCATATCCTAAACCCCAATACATCATTGAATTCAAATAATTTCCAAATATTGCATTCATCACATCCTCAGGGTAATTATAGCAATTCAAAATTATCTCCTGTGCACATGAACTTCCCAGATCCTGTTGACTCAGGAACTCAAATGGGCCATTTCAATGATCATGTAGAAACTAATGGCTTTTCATCTTTAGAAGAGAATTTACTTCATCAAGTGGAATCTCAAACTGAGCCATTCACAGGACTTGACCCCGAGGACCTCCTTCAGGAGGGTCTTCTTCCTCACTTTGATGAGTCAACATTCGGACAAGATAATTCAAGTCACATTTTAGATCATGACCTTGATCGGCAGTTTACTTCGCATCTGGTAACACGGCCTTCTGATATGGCTCAGACTCAGTTGCAAAGTCAGGCTCGGAGTTGGCATTCATCATTTTCTAATCATCAGCATTTACATGACAGAAATCACCTATGTTTACAGCGACAGGTATGTAGCTCTTTGCTTTTATTTTGGAGATTTAGGAATCTTCTTTCAATGCTTTTTTCTTGAGCACTGCCTGGGGTGGTGAAAAAGCAGAGGGCAAGCCTTTGTCTGACGCCAAAAATGTCTTCAGTGAAGAGGCCAAGAGGAAGGGTAAGTGAAAGCCTGAATGAGTGGGAGGAGGAATATTCTATAAAAAATATTTTTGTTTCTGTAGCCTCCATCTTCCAAGAAGAGCGATGGTTCTGGGACATATACTAAGTTGCAGAATACCCAGGTGAGGGTCATGTCTGAGAAGAAGCAGAGAAAAAAGGTGGAATCAGAAAGCAAGCAAGAAAAGGCTAATCGTATAATATCAGAGGCCATAGCAAAAGCAAAGGAGCGTGGGGAACGCAATATTCCACGAGTAATGAGCCCTGAAAACTTTCCTACTGCTTCAGTTGAAGGAAAAGAGGAAAAGAAAGGTAGAAGGATGAAATCCAAGCCAAAGGACAAAGACAGCAAAAAAACAAAAACATGTTCTAAGTTAAAAGAGAAGACAAAAATTGGGTAAGTTGGTTAAGAATTAAATTTAATTCCTTTCATACTTTTTATTCTTTTCCTCTTGAAACAGCAAACTCATTATTACATTGGGTAAGAAACAAAAAAGAAAGAATGAGTCTTCAGATGAAATATCTGATGCAGAACAGATGCCACAGCATACATTAAAAGATCAAGACTCTCAAGTGAGTATTACAATTTTTTCTAGAAATGAAACTATATAAATCTGATTCTTGTGGTTCATTACAGAAAAGAAGATCAAATCGACAAATTAAAAGAAAAAAATACGCAGAAGATATAGAAGGGAAGCAATCTGAAGAAGAGGTTAAAGGTTCTATGAAAATAAAAAAGAATTCAGCTCCTTTACCTGGTGAACAGCCTTTACAATTGTTTGTGGTAAGCATATTTGGGATTATGACTGCAAAACATTCTGTCATTATTTCTTTCCTCCCTCCCATAGGAGAATCCGAGTGAAGAAGATGCTGCAATTGTAGACAAAATTCTATCTTCTAGAACCGTAAAAAAGGAAGTAAGTACTGGTACATTACATTTTACACTTCAAAGAGTCACCATTACTGATTTTCTTTTCTTAGATATCACCTGGAGTGATGATTGATACAGAAGAATTTTTTGTAAAATACAAGAATTAGTAAGTATTTGAGTTAGAAAAATAAAAGAAAGATTCTAATATATTATTTTTATAAAAATTTTAGCTCCTATCTTCACTGTGAGTGGGCCACAGAAGAGCAGCTTTTGAAAGATAAAAGGATCCAGCAGAAAATCAAACGATTCAAATTGAGACAAGCACAAAGAGCACATTTTTTTGCAGACGTAAGAAAAAAATAAATAAGACTATTATGTGTCAGATGTCAATTAAGTTACCTTTTAATTTTAGATGGAAGAAGAACCATTTAACCCAGACTACGTTGAAGTAGACAGAGTATTAGAAGTCTCTTTTTGTGAAGATAAGGATACTGGTGAGGTAAATATATGGTAAAAAGATTTTTTAAGTAATCAAAATGGTAAATGAAAAAATTTTTTTACAGCCTGTTATTTACTACTTAGTAAAATGGTGCTCATTGCCATATGAAGATAGTACTTGGGAACTAAAAGAAGATGTAGATCTTGCAAAAATAGAAGAGTTTGAACAACTGCAAGCTTCAAGGCCTGACACAAGACGTTTGGTAAGAACCTGTTTTAGACAGCTTTATAAAATAAACACCATTCATTCTTTGTTTTTCCACAAAGGACCGTCCTCCTTCTAATATTTGGAAGAAAATAGATCAATCCAGGGACTATAAAAATGGCAATCAACTCAGGGAATATCAACTGGAAGGACTCAACTGGCTCTTGTTCAATTGGTACAATAGGTATGTAGTATATCTTAATAAAAAAAATTTATGTATGCATGGATAATGTATTTGTTTATTTCAGACGAAACTGCATCTTAGCAGATGAAATGGGTCTTGGCAAAACTATTCAATCAATTACATTCCTCTATGAAATCCTTCTGACTGGTATAAGAGGACCTTTCCTGATTATTGCTCCACTTTCTACTATTGCAAACTGGGAGAGAGAATTTCGTACGTGGACTGATATTAACGTTGTGGTTTATCATGGGAGCCTGATTAGCAGACAAATGATACAGCAATACGAGATGTACTTCAGGGATTCACAGGTGTGTTATTGATTATTTTGTTTGTTGTTTGATCCAGCAAATAATTATATTTGATCATTTCTAGGGGCGTATCATTCGAGGAGCTTACAGATTCCAAGCCATCATCACCACTTTTGAAATGATTCTTGGAGGCTGTGGAGAGCTTAATGCAATTGAATGGCGATGTGTGATTATTGATGAAGCACATAGGTTAAAAAATAAAAATTGTAAACTCTTAGAGGGCCTGAAACTCATGAATCTGGTAAGTAACTTAATATTATCATTATGACAATTTGTTTGATGTGAATTGTTCTCACTTTTTGTAGGAACACAAGGTGCTTTTGACTGGCACCCCTCTCCAAAATACAGTTGAAGAACTATTTAGTCTTCTTCACTTTCTTGAACCCTTAAGGTTTCCTTCTGAATCAACATTTATGCAAGAATTTGGGGATCTGAAAACAGAGGAACAGGTATCCTATTGCTCTTTGTAAATACATTCATCTGTTATATGTCTTTTTATCATTTTTTATTCAGGTACAGAAACTTCAGGCTATCCTGAAACCAATGATGTTGAGACGATTAAAAGAAGATGTGGAAAAGAAGTTGGCACCTAAAGAAGAAACCATCATTGAAGTAGAACTTACTAATATTCAAAAGAAATACTACCGGGCTATCTTGGAAAAGAACTTTTCTTTTTTATCCAAAGGAGCAGGACAAACTAATGTACCTAACTTGGTCAATACCATGATGGAGCTCAGGAAATGTTGTAATCATCCATATCTTATAAAAGGTAGCTAAAAAAGATTACAACAAATATGTTTTATTGCTGTTATCTTCTCCTATTTCTTTGACAGGTGCTGAGGAGAAAATACTTGGAGAATTTAGAGATACTTACAATCCAGCTGCTTCTGATTTTCATCTTCAAGCAATGATCCAGTCTGCTGGTAAATTGGTCCTTATTGATAAATTGCTTCCCAAAATGAAAGCCGGAGGTCATAAAGTGCTCATCTTCTCTCAAATGGTTCGTTGCCTTGACATTCTGGAGGACTATCTCATACATAAAAGGTAAAGCATACTGAATTTACTGTGAATTATGCTTTATGTAAATTTATTCCATTTCATTCCATAGATACTTATATGAGCGAATTGATGGCAGAGTCAGAGGAAATCTTCGGCAAGCTGCTATAGATAGATTTAGTAAACCTGATTCAGATAGATTTGTTTTTCTCCTGTGTACCCGAGCTGGTGGGTTGGGCATCAACTTAACTGCAGCTGATACATGTATAATTTTTGATTCTGATTGGAATCCTCAGAATGATCTTCAGGTAAATAATTTCCTTGGCTAACAAAAAATGCACTAATTAAATATGTAACTTTTCATTTTTATAGGCCCAAGCTCGTTGCCACAGAATTGGTCAGAACAAAGCAGTTAAAGTCTACAGACTGGTAACTCGTAACTCATATGAGAGAGAGATGTTTGACCGAGCCAGTTTGAAACTGGGCCTAGATAAAGCTGTGTTACAGAGCATGAGTGGAAGAGAAAGTAATGTTGGTGGTGTATGTATAGTTTCTTTTTCACTTGAGATTTTAACTATTTTTATGGAAGTTAATTTCTCCTTAGATTCAGCAGCTTTCCAAAAAGGAAATAGAAGATCTGCTTCGAAGAGGTGCTTATGGTGCTATTATGGAGGAAGAAGATGAAGGCTCTAAATTCTGCGAAGAGGATATCGATCAGATTTTACTACGTCGTACAAAAACTATTACAATTGAATCAGAAGGACGTGGGTCAACATTTGCCAAGGTAATAGTGGGTGCAATTTTATTAACATAGCATTTTCCTCTAAAACTGCCATTATATATTTCAGGCGAGTTTTGTGGCATCTGGAAACCGGACAGATATTTCTTTAGATGATCCCAACTTCTGGCAAAAATGGGCTAAAAAGGCAGAAATAGATATAGAGGCCATCAGTGGCAGAGTAAGTATTTTTATCCCTCTAAAATAAACTTGTACCTTCAGGTAATAGCAGTTCTGTTTTACAGAACAGCTTGGTTATTGACACTCCAAGAATTAGGAAGCAAACAAGACCTTTTAGTGCCACAAAAGATGAATTGGCTGAATTATCTGAAGCTGAAAGTGAAGGAGATGAAAAGCCCAAACTCCGGAGACCCTGTGACCGTTCCAATGGCTATGGAAGAACTGAATGCTTTAGAGTTGAGAAAAACCTGCTAGTTTATGGGTAAAACATTGTTTTTAATGTTTGCTCTAAGTAATATCAATGTAACTATACCTTTTTTAACCAGGTGGGGCCGATGGAGAGAGATTCTATCTCATGGCCGTTTCAAAAGGCAGCTAAATGAACACGATGTAGAGATAATTTGCCGAGCTCTCTTAGCATATTGCCTTGTTCACTACCGAGGAGATGAGAAGATTAAAGGTTTCATATGGGATCTCATTACTCCAACTGAAGATGGACAGACACGAGAGCTACAGAATCATCTAGGTAAGAACATTGTTTCATTTGCTTTTAAAATTTATTCCTAATTTATATGTCCTTATTTTAACAGGCCTATCAGCTCCTGTACCCAGGGGTCGAAAAGGGAAGAAAGTAAAAACTCAAACAAGCTCATTTGATATACAAAAAGCAGAATGGCTTCGAAAATATAATCCCGAGCAGCTCCTTCAAGATGAAGGCTACAAAAAACATATAAAACACCACTGTAATAAGTAGGTATAGGGTATTTTAAACACAACTCTTTTATGCCTTTGATTTATTTTCCCTTGTTTTTAGGGTTTTGCTTCGTGTGAGAATGCTGTATTATCTAAAGCAAGAAGTTATTGGAAATGAGTGTCAGAAAGTATTTGATGGAGTTGATGCAAGGTAAGTTAAACAATTTTTATTATTTTTGTTTGATTCATAATGCCATATTATGATTTTTTTAAAGTGACATTGATGTTTGGGTACCAGAACCAGACCACTCAGAAGTTCCTGCTGAGTGGTGGGATTTTGATGCTGATAAGTCACTCCTTATTGGAGTTTTTAAACATGGTAAGTAAGAAGTAAGGTAGGTGAGATCCCCTTTTTTTACTTTTGTAATTGGTGATGTTTTCAGGATATGAAAAATATAACACTATTCGAGCAGACCCAGCATTATGCTTCTTGGAAAGAGTGGGAAAACCTGATGAGAAAGCAGTTGCTGCTGAACAGAGAGCGAATGATTATATGGATGGGTATGTGTGTTTCAGAGTCATGAATTTTCTATAGTAATTATAGCATTTGTTTGTATTTTAACAGGGATGTGGAAGATCCAGAATACAAACCTGCCCCAGCCATCTTTAAAGATGATATAGAGGTATGCATTGGATCATATTTTTAAATCCTCAACCCTGTGACAAGTTTCTATTTTCTTTTAAAAGGATGATGTTTCCTCACCAGGAGATCTTGTTATAGCAGATGGAGGTAAATTGCACGTACTTCTGTACTTAGTATTAAGTTATTATTACTATTACTTATTTAACTATAGATGGTCAACTGATGGAGGGTGATAAAGTATATTGGCCTACTCAATCAGCTTTAACCACACGTTTGAGGCGTCTCATCACTGCATACCAGCGTACTAATAAAAACAGACAAATTCAGCAGATACAACCGACTTTCTCGGTGCCTACCAGTGTAATGCAGCCTATTTATGAGGAAGCCACTCTTAATCCTAAAATGGCAGCCAAGATAGAAAGACAGCAAAGGTAAGACAATAACACTAAATTTTTAATGTATTGTGGTTTTTTTCTTTAATCTGACTCAAAATAGATGGACAAGAAGAGAAGAAGCTGACTTTTATAGGGTTGTATCTACATTTGGAGTGGTTTTTGACCCTGACAGAGGCCAATTTGATTGGACAAAATTTAGAGCTATGGCTAGGCTACATAAGAAAACTGATGATAGTTTGGAAAAATATTTGTACGCATTCATGTCCATGTGTCGGAGGGTTTGTCGTCTTCCTTCCAAAGAAGGTATGTATAAAATTTCTTTTTCCTGGTTTCGGATTAATATTTTTGTCCTTGTTTCAATATGTAGAATTGGTGGATCCAAATATTTTTATCCAGCCCATCACAGAAGAACGTGCTTCTAGGACTTTGTATCGCATTGAACTTCTAAGGAAAGTACGGGAACAGGCCCTTCGACATCCACAGTTGTTTGAACGCTTGAAGCTTTGCCATCCAAATCCAGATTTACCAGTCTGGTGGGAATGTGGCCCTCATGATAGGGATTTGCTTATTGGTGCTGCCAAACACGGGGTGAGCCGAACAGACTATCACATTCTTCGTGATCCTGAACTCTCATTTATGGCAGCTCAGAGGAACTACAGTCAAAGTAAGATGGCTCATTCAAGGACTTCTACCCCACTTCTACAGCAATATCAAGTAGCACTTTCTGCTTCTCCTCTTACCTCTCTACCTAGGCTCCTAGATGCTAAAGGTATTATTCTAGAGGAGATGAAAGTTAAAAGTGAAAACCTTAAAGAGGAGCCTCAGTCTTCTGAAGAAGAATCTATGTCTTCTGTGGAAACCAGGACACTAATAAAATCTGAGCCTGTAAGTCCAAAGAATGGTGTTTTACCACAGGCTACTGGAGACCAGAAATCTGGTGGAAAATGTGAAACAGACAGACGCATGGTTGCAGCCAGAACAGAACCCCTAACTCCAAACCCAGCTTCTAAGAAACCAAGAGTCCACAAAAGGGGATCAGAATCTAGTTCTGATTCTGACTCAGATTCTGAGAGATCATCTTGTTCTTCCAGATCATCTTCTTCCTCATCATCCTCTTCTTGCTCCCACTCTCGATCAGGCTCTAGTTCTTCTTCATCTTCATCTTGTTCTTCAGCATCTTCTTCATCCTCTTCCTCCACCTCTTCCTCCTCCTCCTCCTCTTCATCTTCATCAGAAGAAAGTGACAGTGATGAAGAAGAAGCCCAAAAACGAGGTACTATGCATAAAATAATTCTACTTTTTTAATCTTTTTAAAAAATGATTATAATTGTTTTTAGCAGAAAGTACTACTCACATGAAAGCCTATGATGAAGAAAGCGTCGCGTCACTGAGCACTACCCAGGATGAGACTCAGGATAGTTTTCAGATGAACAATGGGACACCAGAGTCTGCTTATATCTTACAAGGTGGATATATGCTGGCAGCCTCGTATTGGCCAAAGGTAAAGAAATAATTTCTTATTGGGATAGGTCAAAATTACACTTTGATGTTGCACGCTTTTCTAGGATCGTGTGATGATCAATAGGTTGGACAGTATTTGTCAAACAGTTCTGAAAGGAAAGTGGCCTTCAGCTAGAAGAAGTTATGATGCTAACACAGTGGCTTCTTTCTATACCACAAAACTGCTGGACAGCCCTGGAGCAGCTACAGAATACAGCGATCCCAGTGTACCCACTCCCCCAGGTGCCGGTGTTAAAGAAGAACATGATCAGTCAACACAGATGTCAAAGGTGAAGAAGCATGTACGAGAAAAGGAGTTTACAGTGAAAATCAAAGACGTATGTGTATTTTTATTGCCCTAGGGCCTGATTTTCTGTCTTAATAATGGTATTTGTTTAACAGGAAGGTGGTTTGAAGTTGACATTTCAGAAGCAAGGGCTTGCTCAGAAAAGACCATTTGATGGTGAAGACGGTGCTCTGGGGCAGCAGCAGTACCTCACTCGGCTTCGAGAGCTTCAAAGTGCATCAGAGACCAGCCTCGTCAATTTCCCAAAATCCATACCAGTATCAGGTGAATATGCAAGTAATAATTGTCTTACTATGGTATCACCATTTTGCATTTTTAATTCAATTAGGTACTTCCATTCAACCAACCCTTGGTGCCAATGGTGTGATATTAGACAACCAGCCTATAGTCAAAAAAAGGCGAGGAAGGAGGAAGAATGTAGAAGGTGTTGACATCTTCTTTTTTAACAGAAATAAACCACCTAATCATGTAAGTAAAGCAGTACTTAAAAACTGATCCTTAAATAAAGATACCATTTGGTGTTTTTTTACAGGTTTCTTTAGGCTTAACCTCCTCACAGATTTCCACAGGGATAAATCCAGCACTATCCTATACTCAACCTCAAGGAATTCCTGATACAGAAAGTCCAGTTCCAGTTATTAATCTTAAAGATGGAACGAGACTTGCAGGAGATGATGCACCAAAGAGAAAGGATTTGGAAAAATGGCTTAAGGAGCACCCGGGTTATGTGGAAGATTTGGGAGCTTTTATTCCTGTAGGTGACACCTTAAAATTCTTGTTATATTTTTTAAAGATATGTCTTTATCTATATATTTTAGAGAATGCAGCTTCATGAGGGAAGACCCAAACAAAAAAGACACCGTTGCAGAAACCCCAATAAACTAGATGTGAATAGTCTCACTGGAGAAGAACGTGTTCAACTGATTAACAGAAGAAATGCTAGAAAGGTATTTTAATGTTTTTTTCTTAATCTTTTGTAGTTGTAGTATTTAATCTGTTTCTAATTTACAGGTTGGAGGTGCATTTGCTCCCCCTTTGAAAGATTTATGTAGATTCCTAAAAGAAAATTCAGAATATGGAGTAGCTCCTGAATGGGGAGATGTTGTTAAGCAATCTGTGAGTATTTTACGAATACTAACTCATACATTAGGGATTATTAATGAATATATATTTCTTCCAGGGATTTCTTCCAGAAAGCATGTATGAACGTATTCTCACTGGTCCCGTTGTGAGAGAGGAAGTAAGCAGGCGGGGGAGACGGCCTAAAAGTGGAATTGCAAAGGCCACAGCAGCAGCAGCTGCTGCATCTGCCACCAGTGTTTCAGGCAATCCTTTGTTAGCCAATGGACTACTTCCAGGTGTGGATCTCACAACTCTTCAGGCCTTACAACAAAACCTACAAAACTTGCAGTCACTGCAAGTAACTGCTGGGTTGATGGGAATGCCTACCGGCCTTCCTTCTGGAGGAGAAGCTAAAAACATGGCTGCTATGTTCCCCATGCTGCTGTCAGGAATGGCTGGATTACCAAATCTGTTGGGCATGGGAGGACTCCTGACAAAGCCTACGGAATCTGGGACAGAAGACAAAAAGGGAAGTGACTCTAAGGAGTCAGAAGGAAAAACAGAAAGGACAGAGAGCCAAAGTTCAGAGAATGGTGGAGAAAACTCTGTGTCAAGTTCTCCTTCCACATCCTCTACTGCTGCATTAAATACAGCTGCAGCTGCCAACCCATTAGCTCTTAACCCACTATTACTATCTAATATACTTTATCCAGGGATGCTTCTCACTCCAGGCCTTAATCTTCATATTCCAACTTTGTCCCAGTCCAATACTTTTGATGTACAAAACAAAAACAGTGACTTAGGCTCGTCTAAGTCTGTAGAAGTAAAAGAAGAAGATTCCAGAATTAAAGATCAGGAAGACAAAGGAGGAACTGAACCAAGTCCTCTCAATGAAAACAGCACAGATGAGGGTTCAGAGAAAGCTGATGCTTCATCTGGATCTGATAGTACATCGTCGTCATCTGAGGATTCAGATTCTAGTAATGAAGACTGATTCCCAGACTCTGCACTTAAAATATGAACTGATTTTGGATTTTTTCTTTAATAATTAATTGTAAATACCCCAGTGTTGAGTGCATCAATAACTTACTGACCGAACATTTCAGTTATTTGTTTAGAAGTGCAAACTGCTTTCAGAGACTTTTTGCATGTAATATTTCTTAAGATTCATAAGTTTCTGAACTCGTATGTACTATCAAATACATAAAGGTGTAAAATTACAACAAAAGGCATTATAATTTTGTTGGGGGTTAATTTTATGAAAATTATGCTCAATAAGAGTTGTATATTTAATATATTTGCAGTGAACACAGAATACTTTATGCATATTACTGATTTAATTTGAATATAGTTTTACAGCCTCCTTGACACCTATAATTTACAGATCAAAACTCAGCAATAATTTGGGCAGCTAATGAATGTCATGAAAGCTGTAGAATCTACATCACCATCCATTGCTTTAATTACATGAAAATGCTCTAGTGTTGTGATGCACTGCTGATGTTTCCAATTCAGGTACAAGTATGTTTTAAAGAAGAAATAAGTTTCCCAATCAGCCAATTTAACTGGCTACCTGTTACCTCAGCTGAGTTAGTTTAGGAAGTTTACATTCGTTTCTAATTCTATACTTGTTTTCAGGGGTTTTTTAAACACATCCTATATATCATGTCAATCTGGCAAGAAATATGACTTGCTTTTTGCTGAGCTTAATTCAGATATCAGTAAAATTAAGTCATAAAATAATCATGTGTCATGTGACTTTGGCACCCTATAGACATACTTAGTTTTAACTTTTCAAAGTTTGGCCTCCTATTAGAAATAATCATGTCTCAGATGAGTAATGTCTGTTTCCAGGGTTCAGAAAAGGCAAACTCATGAAATGCCACTGAAAAGAACTTTCAACACAGCATACTTCATGTAAAAGAAATTGTTTGTTTGCTTTCTTTGTGTAGATTTCTATTTGTGTTTTATGTCATGGAAATATTCCAGAATTAACAGATAATAGTGGTAAAGTAATATGCAGATAGTCTAAATTCATTTTGAGTTTCTAGGTGTAAGCAGACTAAATGTTGCCCAGAATCAGTGTTGGGTTATCAGTTTATATTAAATATACTGAGTTGCCCGTTTTGAAAATGCACTTTGAATAATCTCAAAAAGATGTACAAGTTATACCTGTAAACCACAAAAGTGAAGCCTGAGGCTTCTGTTCAATTTCATAGACTCCTTTACCATGTAAAATTTGTCTGATATTTGATTTGTGATACAATTTCTCCTGCTAAAGCTGCTATTATTCTGACAAGGTAGAGGTCCAGGTTCACCTTTATATATATTTAAAACAATTAGTACTGAATTGGACATAAAAATATTGACATTCTAAGGAGAGATATATGTTAGCATTTTTCTGGTACTCAAATAAGTTAGTAGTAAAGTCTGCAAGGGCATAAATTTAGGGGGAAAAAGTGTCCCAGTTCTCTCCTACAGAAAAAATACTTTCAGTATGTTTTGATAAAACTGTTGCTTTGTCATGAGTTAGTCAATTGTATCAGGTTTTCCAAGACCTTTACCAGTAAATTATGTTTCTGTATGTAAAATAACCCCTTATTAGAGAGACAGTGTTATATGTATTTACAAAATTATATAAGTTCCATTGGGATTGTATTGATTTTGTATTTTCCCAAAATAGTACTTTGAATTGATAGTCCTTTATGCAATGTCTTAGCAATAGTCTCTATAATGCCCATCCAGGAGAAGTGGGTAGTAATTCTTCATCATGAAAATGATATATTACATATTTAGTATCTTCCCTTTGCAGTATTGCACTTTTGTTTAACTAGAATACACCTATGAGATAGCCAAAGTTTCAAACACAGTTATCTTAGTTTACCGGTGGAGTATTTCAACACCAACCACATTTCCCTTCCTCCCTCTAATTCTACCCACATGATCTTTATTCCTTCCTTTCGCCAATTAAAAAAAAAAAAAAGGAAAAAAAATCTGTAGATCTTGTCACTAAAATCTAATTTATATCAAATTTATGAGAGAAAGTATTTTCCTAATTATGGTCAAATAAATTTGGTTAACATCCTAGTGATTCTCTTTCTATATAATAAGGCAATTACAGTTTTCAAAGCATTAAGTCTAACATAACTTTAAACATTCTCTTAGGTTTCAAGACACTTCTATTTAATATTCATTGGGGAAAAGTTGTCCAGCTATCAGCTAAGAAAACACATGCAAATATGGTTGTGTAAAGTTAAGGGTTATAAGGAAAAAAAAATCAGTAGAATTACATAATACTAAAGTTGCAGTTGAAAGAATATCCAAGTATGTGTTGGTAGTTACTAAAAGAATTATAGCTGTTATTGCCTTGTATTTATAGCCCTTGTTTCAGGTTTTATGATTCAAGTCTTAGTCCAATCTTTCTTTTGGACATTTGCAATATTTACCAGTTGTGTTTTGTGTAGTCTGAATTTGCTTTCTGTAGTTGAGCAAACGTCTTAAAAAGTCATTTGTAATTTATTAAATTACTTTCTATGATGTTCTATAGAGCAAATGGAAGTTTAATTATTTTTTATTAAACATATTCTTTGACTACCCATGATGTCAGCCTCTGTACATGAGAATACTT